CAGAGCACACCCCTGCACGGACTCCCCAGGACCGCGGCGCCGGCTGGCTGCCTCGGCCCCCCGCGGCCGCGTGAGCTCCCTCTTGGTGGTGGAGGGCGCATTTCAATCTGGAAACTCCCAGCCCCTAATTTGGTCCCGCAGACTGACGCCGCTCCCGGTGGGGCGGTGGGGGTAGGAGGGCAAAGGGGAGGTCTCCTCCTTCTTGGATTGAGGCTGCAACCAACAGCCCCGTGAGCCTCTATTCCTGGCTGACTGCGAATCCCCCCATCCCAGGTCAGGGGCCGGGACCCTACAGAAAGACCCGTTCTCATCCTCAACCTTGCGGCCTCTGTCCGGCGGGGAAGTTCAGCTGCGGGTCAGTTCAGCTGCGGGTCCGGCCAAGCCTGGCGCGCTTAGGCACCCTAGTCCCTGGTCCGCGGCCGGGCGAGGACGGAGGGGGAGGGGAAGGGGCTGCTGCCTCCTTTCCCAAATCCGGTCCCTAATCGCCCCATCCCCCGCCGTCTACTCGCTTTGTACAGGCAGTCAAAACAGAGCTAGCGGCCAATTGACGGGGACGGGAAGCAAAGCCGCCTAGCGCCTCGCCCCCTCCAGCCGGCCCCCCGGGCCCCTCCTCTCGGCGCCCGGACCTTGGCCCTCCCTCTCCTTTCCCACTTCTCTCTTTGCCCTAACTTCGCCCCCATCCCCCGCTCATTTCCTCTCGCACCCGGGCTCGCCAATCCCTCTTTCCAAGTCCCTCTTCCAGCCCGGCCTTCCTCTCGGGTTCGCCCCCCTTCTCCCCAATCTCCGTCCTCTTCCCTCCCTTCGCCCTCCCCCCCTTCCTTCCTCTTCCCCTCACCCAACCCTGGTTCCCCTCGTTCCTCAGTCCCGATCTCTCCCTTACTCTGTCCCCGCCCACTCTGCGCCGGCCTCTCAGTCCGGGTTGAGCCCCACGTGTGGACGGCCGCGCCCCCACTGACAGCCGCCGCCCGCCGGCCCGCCCCGCGCCCCGCCGGGCCTCTAAAACCCCCGCGCCGCGCCCTCCACCGCCGCATCTTCTCCAGCGCCCAGCCTCCCGCCCTCTCTCTTGCTGGCCGCACGCCCCGGCCCCGCGCACCTCCGCCCGGCTCCGCAGCCGCTACCCGCGCTTCGTTGCCCTGTGGGACTCCGAGCGAGCCCGGAGGGAACCCTCCTCTTCTTCTGGGGGCGACTTTTGTTTGCTTGCCTGTTTCTTTCTGGTGACTTTTGCAGCTTTCCAATATCCGTCTTCGGAGCGCACGGGAATCCGCCGAGCTCTGCGTGCAGGCCCTTTTTTCTTTTGAGGTTCACATTTTTTGAAATTTTACGCCAGGGCTTTTGTAATTTCCTCCCCCGCCCGCTGACGGTCCTGGAGTCGCTCGGGGCTTTAGGCCGGTTATGCAACGTGTACCGCTCGGGGCTGCCGGCTGCACCTCCGCCGCGCCTCGCCGCTCACTGCGCTAGACCCGGCGCCCCGCGTCTCGCTTCGCGGGCAGTCAGGGGGCCGGCGCTCTGTCGAGGTCTCCAGCTAGAGCAGGGAGCCCGAGCCCGAGGGAGTCCCCGGAGCCGACGAAGGGCTTATTAGACCCTGACTCTTTTCTGAGGCGCGCAGATTTTGTCTTTGATCACTCCCTCTCCGCGGGTCTACGGCCGCGCGCTTTCGGCGCCGGCGATGGGGAGAAGACGGAGGCTGTGTCTCCAGCTCTACTTCCTGTGGCTGGGCTGTGTGGTGCTCTGGGCGCAGGGCACGGCCGGCCAGCCTCAGCCTCCTCCGCCCAAGCCGCCCCGGCCCCAGCCGCCGCCGCAACAGGTTCGGTCCGCTACAGCAGGCTCTGAAGGCGGGTTTCTAGCGCCCGAGTATCGCGAGGAGGGTGCCGCAGTGGCCAGCCGCGTCCGCCGGCGAGGACAGCAGGACGTGCTCCGAGGGTAAGTGGGCAAGCGGCTCCGCACCTAGGGCTATCTGTTACGTGACCGCGCTTGTCCATCACAGGCCCAACGTGTGCGGCTCCAGATTCCACTCCTACTGCTGCCCTGGATGGAAGACGCTCCCTGGAGGAAACCAGTGCATTGTCCGTGAGTGCTTGGCAGGGATCGCAGCTTGGGGCATTCATTCATTTTCCTATTGTGCTTTCTACAGCGATTTGTAGAAATAGTTGTGGAGATGGATTTTGTTCCCGTCCTAACATGTGTACTTGTTCCAGTGGGCAAATATCATCAACCTGTGGATCAAAATCAAGTATGTTTCTTACTTGTGGCCTTTTCACTGCAGTTTTTATACTTTTTGTTATTGCTCTTTGCAGTTCAGCAGTGCAGTGTGAGATGCATGAATGGTGGGACCTGTGCAGATGACCACTGCCAGTGCCAGAAAGGATATATTGGAACTTATTGTGGACAACGTAAGGGACATTGATTTATTAGAAATCATTTGTATAATGAGCTTCTTGCTATTTTTGTATGCAGCTGTCTGTGAAAATGGATGTCAGAATGGTGGACGTTGCATCGGACCCAACCGCTGTGCTTGTGTTTATGGGTTCACTGGTCCACAGTGTGAAAGAGGTAAGAAGAGAAATGAGACTTTACTTTCTGAAAACCTGTCTTTCTTTCTTCTCCCACATTCCAGATTACAGGACAGGCCCGTGTTTCACTCAGGTCAACAACCAGATGTGCCAAGGGCAGCTGACAGGCATTGTCTGCACGAAGACTCTGTGCTGTGCCACCATTGGACGGGCGTGGGGCCATCCCTGTGAGATGTGTCCAGCCCAGCCTCAGCCCTGCCGACGGGGTTTCATCCCCAACATCCGCACTGGAGCTTGCCAAGGTGAGTCAGCTGTCTGCCTGTGCACACCATCGTCATCTGTGTTCAAAATGTTTTCTTCTTGCAGATGTTGATGAATGCCAGGCTATCCCAGGGATATGCCAAGGAGGAAACTGTATCAATACAGTGGGCTCTTTTGAATGCAGATGCCCTGCTGGTCACAAACAGAGTGAAACTACTCAGAAATGTGAAGGTGAGTCTCTCTACTTTGGGAAGCATGCCTAACTCAATCATCTTCTCCTTCTTCCCTTGATTAGACATTGATGAGTGCAGCATCATTCCTGGGATATGTGAAACTGGTGAATGTTCCAACACCGTGGGAAGCTATTTTTGTGTTTGTCCACGTGGATATGTAACCTCAACAGATGGCTCTCGATGCATCGGTAAGCCTCGCATTTTGAAGGCTCAATACACTCCATATCTTCTGTCTTATTTATACATGCACAGATCAGAGAACAGGCATGTGTTTCTCGGGCCTGGTGAATGGCCGCTGTGCACAAGAGCTCCCGGGGAGAATGACGAAAATGCAGTGCTGCTGTGAGCCTGGCCGCTGCTGGGGCATCGGAACCATTCCTGAAGCCTGTCCTGTCAGAGGTTCTGGTACGTGGCTGGCTGTTAGTCTCCTCAGCACACTGTGCTTAATGCCAACTTTCTTTTCTTCTAGAGGAATATCGCAGACTTTGCATGGATGGACTTCCAATGGGAGGAATTCCAGGGAGTGCTGGTTCCAGACCTGGAGGCACTGGGGGAAATGGCTTTGCCCCAAGTGGCAATGGCAATGGCTATGGCCCAGGAGGGACAGGCTTCATCCCCATCCCTGGAGGCAATGGCTTTTCTCCTGGCGTTGGGGGAGCCGGTGTGGGGGCCGGGGGACAGGGACCTATCATCACTGGACTAAGTAAGTGGTCAGTTTTCCTGTGGACTCTTTAGATTAAATATAATTGTGCTTTAATTTTCCGTAGCAATTCTGAACCAGACAATAGATATCTGTAAGCATCATGCTAACCTTTGTTTAAATGGACGCTGTATACCAACTGTCTCAAGCTACCGATGTGAATGCAACATGGGTTATAAGCAGGATGCAAATGGAGATTGTATAGGTAAGTTTGTGATTCTTTAATAATCCTTCTTAAAGTCTATAATGGTTTCTTTTGCTGCTCACAGATGTTGATGAATGCACATCAAATCCCTGCACTAATGGAGATTGTGTTAACACACCTGGTTCCTATTATTGTAAATGTCATGCTGGATTCCAGAGGACTCCTACCAAGCAAGCATGCATTGGTAAGGCAGTTTGCTTTCACATATGAAAATGTGAATGATGTTTGGCCATTCTCAATCTTCCTAGATATTGATGAGTGCATCCAGAATGGGGTTCTTTGTAAAAACGGTCGATGCGTGAACACAGATGGAAGTTTCCAGTGCATTTGCAATGCCGGCTTTGAATTAACTACAGATGGAAAAAACTGTGTTGGTATGGAAATTGCCTGCTCCCTTGCAAAAGATAGTGTTCAAAGTCACTCAATCCTCTTCTGCAGATCATGATGAATGTACAACTACCAACATGTGTTTGAATGGAATGTGCATCAATGAAGATGGCAGCTTCAAGTGCATCTGCAAACCAGGATTTGTCTTGGCTCCAAATGGGCGTTACTGTACTGGTATGTGTGGCTTTCAGATAGGAAAGTGACCATAACTGCTTGGCTTCTGTCACCCACTGCACAGATGTTGATGAATGCCAGACCCCAGGAATCTGCATGAATGGGCACTGCATCAACAGTGAAGGGTCCTTCCGCTGTGACTGTCCCCCAGGCCTGGCTGTGGGCATGGATGGACGTGTGTGTGTTGGTAAGTGAAACATTTTATAATGGCCCCACTGTGCCTCAAGTCATTGTTTTTGTATCTCCTTTAGATACTCACATGCGCAGTACCTGCTATGGAGGAATCAAGAAAGGAGTGTGTGTGCGTCCTTTCCCCGGTGCAGTGACCAAGTCCGAATGCTGCTGTGCCAATCCAGACTATGGTTTTGGAGAACCCTGCCAGCCATGCCCTGCAAAAAATTCAGGTAGTCACATGTGCCATTTTCACAGTTGATAATTTTAATTCTTCTATTTCTTTTTGTCATACAGCTGAATTCCACGGCCTTTGTAGTAGTGGAGTAGGTATCACTGTGGATGGAAGAGGTAACTCTAGTTAATCTCAACTTTATAATAATTGATAGCACTAAACTTTCAATATTTAATGCAGATATCAATGAATGTGCTTTGGATCCTGATATATGTGCCAATGGGATTTGTGAAAACTTACGTGGTAGTTACCGTTGTAATTGCAACAGTGGCTATGAACCAGATGCCTCTGGAAGAAACTGTATTGGTAAGTTATTTGTTATATTTATGCAAGAACATTGTATCTCCTATCTTTCAATCGTTGCTTTCAGACATTGATGAATGTTTAGTAAACAGACTGCTTTGTGATAACGGATTGTGCCGAAACACGCCAGGAAGTTACAGCTGTACGTGCCCACCAGGGTATGTGTTCAGGACTGAGACAGAGACCTGTGAAGGTAAGAGCTGTCTTCATCGCCTTATTTGTGCATTCTAACAGAATCTTTTCCTTCTGGATTGTAGATATAAATGAATGTGAAAGCAACCCATGTGTCAATGGGGCCTGCAGAAACAACCTTGGATCTTTCAATTGTGAATGTTCGCCCGGCAGCAAACTCAGCTCCACAGGATTGATCTGTATTGGTAAGATTCATACACAATACTGATGCTTCAATAGAGCTCCCCAACCTTTCCTGTTCCTTTTCAGACAGCCTGAAGGGGACCTGTTGGCTCAACATCCAGGACAGCCGCTGTGAGGTGAATATTAATGGAGCCACTCTGAAATCTGAATGCTGTGCCACCCTCGGAGCCGCCTGGGGGAGCCCCTGTGAGCGGTGTGAACTAGGTAGGAGCCTTATTGGGAGCTTCTGGGCTTCTATGAAGTAAAATTTGTCCTGTTGTTGTTACAGATACAGCTTGCCCAAGAGGGCTTGCCAGGATTAAAGGTGTTACGTGTGAAGGTGAGTGTATCCTTCCTTGGAAGATACTATACTTTGCTCCTCTGCTTGCTGCATTTCCCTGCAGATGTTAATGAGTGTGAGGTGTTCCCTGGCGTTTGTCCAAATGGACGCTGTGTCAACAGTAAGGGATCTTTTCATTGCGAGTGCCCTGAAGGCCTTACGTTGGATGGGACTGGCCGTGTATGTTTGGGTAAGATTCACACCCTCATGTATTCTATGTATATTCTCACCCTGTGATTTCGTTCTCGGTGTAGATATTCGCATGGAGCAGTGTTACTTGAAGTGGGATGAAGATGAATGCATCCACCCCGTTCCTGGAAAGTTCCGCATGGATGCCTGCTGCTGTGCTGTCGGGGCGGCTTGGGGCACCGAGTGTGAGGAGTGCCCCAAACCTGGCACCAAGGAATACGAGACGCTGTGCCCCCGCGGGGCTGGCTTTGCTAACCGAGGGGATGTTCTTACTGGGCGGCCATTTTACAAAGGTAACTGCCTGCGGCCAGCGCCTTGGTCCTTCGGCTCTACATTCTGGCTTCATTCTGCTTTTAGACATCAATGAATGCAAAGCATTTCCTGGGATGTGCACTTATGGGAAGTGCAGAAATACAATCGGAAGCTTCAAATGCCGTTGCAATAGTGGCTTTGCTCTAGACATGGAGGAAAGAAACTGCACGGGTAAGATGGTTCTGCTGTTTTATTTGATAAACTTTTTAAATTTCTTTTAAACCCTGTGAATTAGACATCGACGAGTGCAGGATTTCTCCTGACCTCTGTGGCAGTGGAATCTGCGTCAATACACCGGGCAGCTTTGAGTGCGAGTGCTTCGAAGGCTATGAAAGTGGCTTCATGATGATGAAGAACTGCATGGGTAAGCACCGTGAGCTCTTCCTCGCCAGCTTGTCTTTAATGGATCTCACGTTTTTACCTTTCAGACATTGACGAATGTGAACGTAACCCTCTCCTTTGTAGGGGTGGCACCTGTGTGAACACTGAGGGCAGCTTTCAGTGTGACTGCCCACTGGGACACGAGCTGTCACCATCCCGTGAGGACTGTGTGGGTGAGTTTATCTCCTCAGCACATAAACCTGCCTGTAAAGCATTACTTCTGTGTATCTTTTATAGATATTAATGAATGCTCCCTGAGTGACAATCTCTGCAGAAATGGAAAATGTGTGAACATGATTGGAACCTATCAGTGCTCTTGCAATCCTGGATATCAGGCTACGCCAGACCGCCAGGGCTGTACAGGTAAGGGGAGACCAAGCAGGCCTGAAACTCATCTGACAATGTGGTTGCAATGCTGTTTTCACAGATATTGATGAATGTATGATAATGAACGGAGGCTGTGACACCCAGTGCACAAATTCAGAGGGAAGCTACGAATGCAGCTGCAGTGAGGGTTATGCCCTGATGCCAGATGGGAGATCGTGTGCAGGTATAGAAAGGAAAACACACAGGTTTTGTACAATTTTCATTTGATGCTAATTTTGTATCATCAGACATTGATGAATGTGAAAACAATCCTGATATCTGTGATGGCGGCCAGTGTACCAACATTCCTGGAGAGTATCGCTGCCTCTGCTATGATGGCTTCATGGCTTCCATGGACATGAAAACATGCATTGGTGGGTATCATAAGAAAGGATAAACATTTATAACATACTAAGATATTGAAAATAAATTTTCTAGATGTCAATGAATGTGACCTAAATTCAAATATCTGCATGTTTGGGGAATGTGAGAACACAAAGGGATCCTTCATTTGCCACTGTCAGCTGGGTTACTCAGTGAAGAAGGGGACCACAGGATGTACAGGTAGGTTTCAAGCTTGTGTTCTCTGTATTTCATGATTTTCTTCTTATGAATTATGGTTTATCAGATGTGGATGAGTGTGAAATTGGTGCTCATAACTGCGACATGCATGCCTCATGTCTGAATATCCCAGGAAGCTTCAAGTGTAGCTGCAGAGAAGGCTGGATTGGAAACGGCATCAAGTGTATTGGTGAGTTTGCAAATGTAAATATCCTTTGCTAATCATTTCTGAACTTTATTGCTGTGTTCTGCAGATCTGGACGAATGTTCTAATGGAACCCACCAGTGTAGCATCAATGCTCAGTGTGTAAATACCCCGGGCTCATACCGCTGTGCCTGCTCCGAAGGTTTCACTGGTGATGGCTTTACCTGCTCAGGTGGGTGACAGTCCTGAGGTGTGCTCTGACGGTTAACAGAGATGTAATTTGCTTTTTTGCACAGATGTTGATGAGTGTGCAGAAAACATAAACCTCTGTGAGAACGGACAGTGCCTTAATGTCCCGGGTGCATATCGCTGCGAGTGTGAGATGGGCTTCACTCCAGCCTCAGACAGCAGATCCTGCCAAGGTGGGTCACCAGGATTCCAACTCATTTTCAAGAATAAGAGATTACTTTTTTTTAAAATCTTCAGATATTGATGAATGCTCCTTCCAAAACATTTGTGTCTTTGGAACATGTAATAACCTGCCTGGAATGTTTCATTGCATCTGCGATGATGGTTATGAATTGGACAGAACAGGAGGGAACTGTACAGGTATGGTCAGTTACCAGCTAAGTTGTGTTCTGGGTAACCTGGGCATTTTAAATGCTTCTCCTAGATATTGATGAGTGTGCAGATCCTATAAACTGTGTCAATGGCCTATGTGTCAACACGCCTGGTCGCTATGAGTGTAACTGCCCACCCGATTTTCAGTTGAACCCAACTGGTGTGGGTTGTGTTGGTAAGTAAAGCTATATGAAACAAACAAATAGAGGGCAACTGTAAGCTCCTTTGTTGCTCTGCAGACAACCGTGTGGGCAACTGCTACCTGAAGTTTGGACCTCGAGGAGATGGGAGTCTGTCTTGCAACACCGAGATCGGGGTGGGCGTCAGTCGCTCTTCATGCTGCTGCTCTCTGGGAAAGGCCTGGGGAAACCCCTGTGAGACATGCCCCCCTGTCAATAGCAGTAAGTACAAAGCTGAAGAAGAGGAAGAAAACATCAAACCTCTTATTTTTCTATTGTTTTGTAGCTGAATATTACACCCTGTGTCCCGGAGGTGAAGGCTTCAGACCTAACCCCATCACAATCATTTTAGAAGGTGAGCTAATCCCATTGTCACCCAGATTCAAATTGTTTTAAGTGCACTGTCTCCCTTTTTGTAGACATTGACGAATGCCAGGAGTTACCAGGTCTCTGCCAGGGTGGAAACTGCATCAACACTTTTGGGAGCTTCCAGTGTGAGTGCCCACAAGGCTACTACCTCAGCGAGGATACCCGCATCTGTGAAGGTGAGATGAATTTGATGCCTAAAATGCTCAGTTATTAATTAATAGATATTCTTGCCTACTCTAGATATTGATGAGTGTTTTGCACATCCTGGTGTGTGTGGGCCTGGGACCTGCTATAACACCCTGGGAAATTACACCTGCATTTGCCCACCTGAGTACATGCAGGTCAATGGAGGCCACAACTGCATGGGTAGGTAAAGAACTCTGAGATTAATTAGAGCAAATGGCTAGTTTCTTTGTTTTTCTTTATATAGACATGAGAAAAAGCTTTTGCTACCGAAGCTATAATGGAACCACTTGTGAGAATGAGTTGCCTTTCAATGTGACAAAAAGGATGTGCTGCTGCACATATAATGTGGGCAAAGCCTGGAACAAACCTTGTGAACCATGCCCAACTCCAGGAACAGGTAAGCACACGGCTCGTGCATCTGCTGACTGCTAAGAGTGCATTGCTTTGTTTATATTTTAAAGCTGACTTTAAAACCATATGTGGAAATATTCCTGGATTCACCTTTGACATTCACACAGGAAAAGCTGTTGGTGAGTTTTTCCAGATTATGTTTGTTTTAATAACATATATTTGACCAAATCTGTTCCATTTCAGACATTGATGAATGTAAAGAGATTCCAGGCATTTGTGCAAATGGTGTGTGCATTAACCAGATTGGCAGTTTCCGCTGTGAATGCCCTACAGGATTCAGTTACAATGACCTGCTGTTGGTTTGTGAAGGTAATCTGAATAAAGTATGTCCTTTATCCAGTGACTCTTTAAAATGGAATTGTTGCTCTTTCAGATATAGATGAGTGCAGCAATGGTGATAATCTCTGCCAGCGGAATGCAGACTGCATCAATAGTCCTGGTAGTTACCGCTGTGAATGTGCCGCGGGTTTCAAACTTTCACCCAATGGGGCCTGTGTAGGTAAGAAAGAGGCTGACTCATTCTTTGGCACTATACATGTAACATTTATTTTTTTCTGTTTTAGATCGCAATGAATGTTTAGAAATTCCTAACGTTTGCAGTCATGGCTTGTGTGTTGATCTGCAAGGAAGTTACCAGTGCATCTGCCACAATGGCTTTAAGGCTTCTCAGGACCAGACCATGTGCATGGGTAAGAAGGGCATGTGGCTCCAGGGAGTGAAGATTGAATTTTTTGAGCCTATATTTCTTTATAGATGTTGATGAGTGCGAGCGGCATCCATGTGGAAATGGAACTTGTAAAAACACCGTTGGATCCTATAACTGTCTGTGCTACCCAGGGTTTGAACTCACTCATAATAATGATTGCCTGGGTAAGTACTTCATTCAGTCCTTTATTGCTTCTTTTCTGAAAAACATACTCCTGTTTGCTTACAGACATAGATGAGTGCAGTTCCTTTTTTGGTCAGGTGTGCAGAAATGGACGTTGTTTTAATGAAATTGGTTCTTTCAAGTGTCTATGTAACGAAGGTTATGAACTTACCCCAGATGGCAAAAACTGTATAGGTAAGTATTTAAATAATAAGCAGTCTTTGTGGTAAATTATTTTTTCTCTTCTTTTTCTCTAAAGACACTAATGAGTGTGTCGCCCTTCCCGGCTCTTGCTCTCCTGGTACCTGTCAGAATTTGGAGGGATCCTTCAGATGCATCTGTCCCCCAGGGTATGAAGTAAAAAGCGAGAACTGCATTGGTAAGAGTAACATTTATTCTGAGGCCCACTAGAATGGCTAATAAATACTCCCCCTGTTCTGCAGATATAAATGAATGTGATGAAGATCCCAACATTTGTCTTTTTGGTTCCTGTACTAATACTCCAGGGGGCTTCCAGTGCCTCTGCCCCCCTGGCTTTGTACTATCTGATAATGGACGGAGATGCTTTGGTAAGATTTGGCATGACTTCACTGTCACAGTTATTCCATCTGTAATGTTTGCTTTTTTGATTAGATACTCGCCAGAGCTTCTGCTTCACAAATTTTGAAAATGGAAAGTGTTCTGTACCCAAAGCTTTCAACACCACAAAAGCAAAATGCTGCTGTAGTAAGATGCCAGGAGAGGGCTGGGGGGACCCCTGTGAGCTGTGCCCCAAAGACGATGAAGGTAAGAGCAATGACATCATCAGACAGCACTTTCAATAATGGAGAATTTGTATTTTTCTTTGTAGTTGCATTTCAGGATTTGTGTCCATATGGCCATGGAACTGTCCCTAGTCTTCATGATACACGTGAAGGTACGCTTTGATATATTTTATTCCTATATTCTTGAGGAAATTCACATGCAGTTCTATATTTTAGATGTCAATGAGTGTCTTGAGAGCCCAGGCATTTGTTCAAATGGTCAATGTATCAACACCGACGGATCTTTTCGCTGTGAATGTCCAATGGGCTACAACCTTGACTACACTGGAGTACGCTGTGTGGGTGAGTGTTGGCTCCACATTACAGAATTTTAACTTTGTGGCAGTTTCTTATTCTTCTTTTTCAGATACTGATGAGTGTTCAATCGGCAATCCGTGTGGAAATGGTACATGCACCAATGTTATTGGGAGTTTTGAATGCAATTGCAATGAAGGCTTTGAGCCAGGGCCCATGATGAATTGTGAAGGCAAGTGATCTTTGTCTTAAATATTATTTCTTCTGAGCACATTCCTGTCCATTCCTTTGGTCAGATATCAACGAATGTGCCCAGAACCCACTGCTGTGTGCTTTCCGCTGCATGAACACTTTTGGGTCCTATGAATGCACGTGCCCGATTGGCTATGCCCTCAGGGAAGATCAAAAGATGTGCAAAGGTAAGGCCTCAGACTCGGGAGTAGTTCGAACTAGATAATTTTTAATTTTTATTTTTTGTTCTAGATCTGGATGAATGTGCTGAAGGGTTACACGACTGTGAATCTAGGGGCATGATGTGTAAGAATCTAATCGGCACCTTCATGTGCATCTGCCCTCCTGGAATGGCCCGAAGGCCCGATGGAGAAGGCTGTGTAGGTAAGCGGTAAGGGAAGGTGTCTGCTTATGTATCTCATTATTCATATTGTTTGTTTTTCTAAAGATGAAAATGAATGCAGGACCAAGCCAGGAATCTGTGAAAATGGACGTTGTGTTAACATTATTGGAAGCTATAGATGTGAGTGTAATGAAGGATTCCAGTCAAGTTCTTCAGGCACTGAATGCCTTGGTAAGTTGACATCCAAATATATTATACTTGGTCATCCTTAACTCTTTCTACTTTGCCATTTCAGACAATCGACAGGGTCTCTGCTTTGCAGAGGTACTGCAGACAATATGTCAAATGGCATCCAGTAGTCGCAATCTCGTCACTAAGTCAGAATGCTGCTGTGATGGTGGGCGAGGCTGGGGCCACCAGTGCGAGCTTTGCCCACTTCCTGGAACTGCCCAGTACAAAAAGATATGTCCTCATGGCCCAGGATATACAACTGATGGAAGAGGTAAGGAGTTGAGGAAATTTATTCATATAATCCTCCTGATTGTTTTTGTTGTTTTGGTCCACAGATATTGATGAATGTAAGGTAATGCCAAACCTCTGCACCAATGGTCAGTGCATCAATACCATGGGCTCATTCCGATGCTTCTGCAAGGTTGGCTACACCACAGACATCAGTGGAACCTCTTGTATAGGTAACGATGGGCACCTCTATATCCAGGGGTTTAGTAATTTAATCTTCACATCACTTTTACTTAGACCTTGATGAATGCTCCCAGTCCCCGAAACCATGCAACTACATCTGCAAGAACACTGAGGGGAGTTATCAGTGTTCATGTCCGAGGGGGTATGTCCTGCAAGAGGATGGAAAGACATGCAAAGGTGAGTGAAGAGTCTCTGACAATCGTGACCCTTGTGATTTTCACTGGCTTCTCTCTAATTTCAGACCTTGATGAATGTCAAACAAAGCAGCATAACTGCCAGTTCCTCTGTGTCAACACCCTGGGGGGGTTTACCTGTAAATGTCCACCTGGTTTCACACAGCATCACACTGCTTGTATCGGTAAGACAAAGTTACAAATGGGAAATTTTACAGTTTGACGCTCTGCTTCTTGATGCTTTGCCAGACAACAACGAATGTGGGTCTCAACCTTCGCTTTGTGGAGCAAAGGGAATCTGTCAAAACACTCCAGGCAGTTTCAGCTGTGAATGCCAAAGAGGGTTCTCTCTTGATGCCACCGGACTGAACTGTGAAGGTTAGTTGATTTGCTCAAAAATTCTTAATCTAACATAAAGGTTTTGCCGGGCTTGTTTTTGCAGATGTTGATGAATGTGATGGGAACCACAGGTGCCAACACGGCTGCCAGAACATCCTGGGTGGCTACAGATGTGGCTGCCCCCAAGGCTACATCCAGCACTACCAGTGGAATCAGTGTGTCGGTGAGTGCTCTTTTCTTCCATCGCACTTGCTTCCGTGTAAGAGTTTCTTTCTTCGTTTCACTAGATGAGAATGAATGCTCCAATCCCAATGCCTGTGGCTCTGCTTCCTGCTACAACACCCTGGGGAGTTACAAGTGCGCCTGCCCCTCGGGGTTCTCCTTCGACCAGTTCTCCAGTGCCTGCCACGACGTGAATGAGTGCTCGTCCTCCAAGAACCCCTGCAATTACGGCTGCTCTAACACGGAGGGGGGCTACCTCTGTGGCTGCCCCCCTGGGTATTACAGAGTGGGACAAGGGTAAGGCGGCCTTCAGCCTCAGCACATAGAGGAAGTCTAACAATACTTTGCTTTTTGCAAATAGCCACTGTGTCTCAGGAATGGGATTTAACAAGGGGCAGTACCTGTCACTGGATACAGAGGTCGATGAGGAAAATGCTCTGTCCCCAGAAGCATGCTACGAGTGCAAAATCAACGGCTATTCTAAGAAAGACAGCAGGCAGAAGAGAAGTATTCATGAACCTGATCCCACTGCTGTGAGTATATCCCACTCTGTGTTGCCACAAAATTGTCCCAAATCATTTCCTGTTCTTCCTCCAGGTTGAACAGATCAGCCTAGAGAGTGTCGACATGGACAGCCCCGTCAACATGAAGTTCAACCTCTCCCACCTCGGCTCTAAGGAGCACATCCTGGAACTAAGGCCCGCCATCCAGCCCCTCAACAACCACATCCGTTATGTCATCTCTCAAGGGAACGATGACAGCGTCTTCCGCATCCACCAAAGGAATGGGCTCAGCTACTTGCACACGGCCAAGAAGAAGCTCATGCCCGGCACATACACACTGGAAATCACTAGCATCCCTCTCTACAAGAAGAAGGAGCTTAAGAAACTGGAAGAGAGCAATGAGGATGACTACCTCCTAGGGGAGCTTGGGGAGGCTCTCAGAATGAGGCTGCAGATTCAGCTCTATTAACCCTTCACAGACTTGGGCCCAGGCTCAAATCCTAGCACAGCCAGTCTGCAGAAGCATTTGAAAAGTCAAGGACTAATTTTAAAGAGGAAAAATAATAATAACTCTTGTTTCTTTCCTCCCTGTCTTAGACTTTGAATGTTGACCCTCACAGGGAGGGATAATTTAGACTCTGGTATGGCCAAAGATTTGAGCACAAAGGCAACCGTGGTTACTGTATTTTTTATATAACTTCATTTTAAAATATATTAAAAGAAACCTAAATGTTCAAGATATCAGCATATGGCACTAAATGCACAAAAATAATGTGAGCTTTTTTTTTTTTTCCTGTTAGCAGTCTGTAACACTTTGGGTATTTTGCTATAGTTGCTAATTAAAAAAATATAGATGTTTATTTATTTTTAATGCAGTAATATATGGAGAAATGAACAAACTATGTAAACAAAAAGGGAAACTCACTTGTTTTTCTTTAGATTTATAAATTTGAGCTATTTTTTTTAGAGGTGCTTTTTAAAAATCCAATAGATACAAGAGATGTTTCCTTTGGTTTTCTGCCAGTCATCCAGCTGATACACACCTGATGATTTTAAAGAAAGCCACACAGAGCTGAATGGGCAGTGTAATCAATAATTTAAAAAACATGAATGTCATTAGATCCTTTATAACGTAGATCGAAGCCAAAGCAGCTCATTTGTGACAACATTTCATATCACCAGACACACCAGGCAACAGAAGTTGAAGCACAACCACTGTAGCAAAATACCTTGACTGCTTGTGAGACCATTAGCATTGCAGGCCAAACCGTACTGTATTTCCTTCTCATAACCTCAAGGAACCATATGTGCTACCCACAACACCTCATTCTTACCCAGGGTGCGCTGCGTCCTCATGGTACTGTAGGCAGCTGAAGAACCGCCGTTCCCTTGAAAGGGAACACCTGGCATTCTGTGGTGTTTCGTGCTGTCTTAAATAATGGTGCATTTATTATGTTCAAGTTATTTCAGGATTGCCATATGTGCAAACAAATCATGCAATGCAGCCAAGGAATATATGTTGTTGTTGTTGTTTTAAACCCATTTTTTTTTTAGAATTTTCATTAATACTGTAGTTATACACCATATGCCTCATTTTATCATAGCCTATTGTGTATGAAAGATGTTTGTACAATGAATTGATGTTTAGTTTGCTTTAGTCATTTAAAAAGATATTGTACCAGGATGTGCTATTAAGAGCACGTATCCATTATTCTTCTCAACCCAAGAACCTGTTTCCTGGACCAGTGACCAAACCTCATATGTGAAATGGCCAAAGCACATGCAGGCTCCTGGTTGTTCCTCTCAAACCTGTGCTGACCAAAGATTAGTAACCAGTTATACCCAGTATTTTGAGGTTTTATTGTTTTTTTAATAACTAAAAAGAAAAAAGGAACAGTGTAAATTTGTAATCAAGAGTTTGTGAGGAAAAACTTATGGTTTTTGGTTTTGTTTGTTTTTGTAGGTCTGTGTATCAAATATGACACTTTTCTTGCAATAAAGCTTATTTTGGGGTATTTTTCTGACTGAAAATTTTATGAGACCACAA